GGTCAGACATCCTAAACTTTCTCATTGTGACTAGGGCTCTGAGGGTTCCAGGGGTTCTAATTATTATCGTGGCTGCAGTGTAGGTGTCCATCACCGAGATGGGGCACCTGAGCTACTGAGCAGCCAGAAAAAAACTTTCTCCTTATCCTTGGCATCTGCCATCAGTTTAAGTACTGATTTAGGAATCTTTACGGCAAAGAAGAGGCTCTTCATCCCCGGCCCCATCCCCACCGCGCCCACCCGGCCCACATACACCCTCGGAGCCTGCTTTCCGCAGACTCCCCTATGTCCTGTCCTTGACTCCAGTTAACCTGGAGATGCTAGTTCTGGGAACTCCTAGAGGCTCTGTTGCCTCCTCCGCCTGCTCTGCGTTCCCCGCGTGAGCGCTGGATTATTCCAGTCTTTGAGCATGGCAGATTTCCACTGGATGACATCATGGGAGCCCAGTGAATGCCGGCTCAGAGAGGGGGACGGAGAAGGGGAGGGGGAGCAGAGGAGGGGAGAGGACTGGGGAGCCGAGCCAGAGCCGGGCTGCCTGCCACCCGGCTGCTCGTCCGCTAGCTGGGGAGGAGCGCTCCACCCGCAACTGACAAAGGATGGGAGAATGCCCGCGCCCCGGGATGCCGGCCGCACGCAGCCTGGCGGCCGCCTGAGCTACTTCACCCTCCGCCGGTAAGTGACTGCAAACATCATTCATTCAATCAGCCTCACTGGGAGCCCCTTCTCTCCGGCTGGTAGTCCTGGGCGGCTTGTCCCTGATCCCGAGCGGGGCTTGGCACAGCATCAGCCCTGGAGGGCAGGCAGCAGGTGCCTTTGCCTGGTGGGTCCACTGGGGAGCGTGGCTGGGGTTCGCGGCGGGTGCTGCCACCCAACCTGCGGGCGGCGGGCTCGCCCAGTAGGCGCCTCTCTGGTGAGAGGAGGCGGCTCCAGCCCGCAGCCTGGGGTAGTTGCTACTATTGGCCCCCAGCGCCCGCTCTGCGCGCGCGCCGTTTCTGGCGGATCCCCAGTGCGCGGCGCGCTGTTTACACCGGCGTGGTACTAGTCACGGAGCCGCACCCCTCGGAAAGCGCGGAGTCGATGACAGCCACTTCACAGGCTCACGCGCTCCTAGTGTGGGCTTGAAGGGGACGGGGACCGATTACCAAAGGAGAGCGCTGAGTACGGAAGACACAGGGCAGCCTTTGTCTTGGGTTTAGCGCTGATGCGCTCAACCCTGAGTCGGGTTCACTGCAACTGTTGTGTCCGATTTCGGTTCCCTGCAACCGCCCTCCTGGGCGAGAGATGTCATTGTGTTCCTGCGGCCAGCGGGACTGAGAGCTGGGACTTAAGACGCCAGGAGGGTCCTGCGCTCACGGGTGAGTGTCGCAGTTATCCAGGTGCTGAGGGATGGCCTTAACATTAATTTAATTTTCGTTTCAGGAAATGTACCCCAAAAGAACTCTGAGAGAATATACTCAACTGTCCTGCTGTGATTAAACAAGACTGCTGTATTTTGTAAGTTCATCTATTTTTATCTTTATTCTTTATCTCAAACACTATTTTTCCCCTCTTTGTTTAGACCTGAGCTTGGCAAAGCAAGGATATGAACAATTGTGCAGGTGGGCTACTCAGGGCGAGTGAAGAGATAAGGCATCCAATCAGGGATTGGCCACCTGCAGCCCTGCCAATATGCCCCTCCACCAGATTTCCGTAATCCCAGCACGGGAGACTGCCAGCAATGGGAGAAATTCAATGGGCAGAAACAAAGAGAAGAACAAGGAAGTCGAGGTAAGAGGAGGTTTAATTTAATAAAATCAGAGTTTTAATTAATGTTTCCCATTTTATTTTTCAGAATGAAAAATCCCCAGGGCGATCTGCAAGTCGATCAAGTAACATTTCAAAAGTAGGTGAAGTACTCATTTTCTTGTTTGTTGAAAGATGCCAAATTATCTAACTTGTTTCTCCAGGCAAGCAGCCCAACAACAGGGACAGCTCCCAGGAGCCAGTCAAGGTTGTCTGTCTGTCCATCCACTCAGGACATCTGCAGGTAAGTGCTGAACAAATTATCTTAATCTATATATTTCCCATCCTTTGCCTGCTGCTCTGTCTAGATCTGCCATCTTGCATGACATGTCAGAAGAGTCATTTGAGTATTGCACCCCTGTCATGGTGCTGAGCCCTGCTAGGAAGGAGTCTGGTAAGAAATCAGTAATACAAAGACCTAGGAGGAGGAGAAAAGCCTCTGAGAGATATGAGCATGCTGCAGAAGAACAAATAAGAGGGAGAAAAAATGACTTTCACCTTCAAATCTCAAGCCCCAGGTGGAGGGAGCTTTACACAGATTCTTCAGATTCATCTTCCACAGATGAGAGTCATTGGATTCAGGCAAAAAGAAGAGCCCAGGTTAAATTCAGACTGTCAAGAAGAAGGAGGAGAAATAATAATAAGCCGTGTGAAAACTTAGCTGGGTCTTCCACTCCTAACGGAATTGAGCTCGTTGATCTGGGATCCAAAGGTAAAGAGCAACAAGAGCTGATTGAATGTGAGAGTTGCTCTTTAAATCTCCACAGAGGAAAACATACAAGGTACCAAGAATGCAACCCTTCTCTGACTCAAGGGTCCTCTGAAATTAAGAGATCCTCAAGGAATCATGAGAAGAGCAAAGGCAGATATCACCACAGAGATCCTCAGCTCTTGCAAAGTCTTAGGAAAAATGAAATAATGAAGAAGACATTTTCAGAAACAGATTCCAGCACTGAAATACTGGGAGTTCCAGAAGGCAGCAAGGACATGAATGATGCAGGGCTCCAGGTGAATAACCCTGTTCAGAAGCCTCCTGCCACCTATGACGATGGGTCTGATAATTTAGAAGTATGCAGGTCAGTCACTGTAGAGAAAGGCTTGATGTCATGATCTCATACTGGCTGCTGTGTCTTTCTGCAGAATCTGTCACTGCGAAGGGGATGAAGAGAGCCCCCTCATCACACCCTGTCGCTGCACTGGGACACTGCGCTTTGTCCACCAGTCCTGCCTCCACCAGTGGATAAAGAGCTCAGATACACGCTGCTGTGAGCTCTGCAAGTATGACTTCATAATGGAGACCAAGCTCAAACCCCTCCGGAAGGTACAGTATCCATAGGAATTGGTTTGGGAGGGTTCAGTTTTGTGTCCTTCATTTCTGATTGCAGTGGGAGAAACTACAGATGACCACAAGTGAAAGGAGGAAAATATTCTGCTCTGTCACATTCCACGTAATCGCGATCACCTGTGTGGTTTGGTCTTTGTATGTATTGATAGACCGGACAGCGGAGGAAATCAAGCAAGGCAATGACAATGGTAAGAGCACATCTTTCTTCTTACCCTCTTGGGGTGATAACATTTTCTCTTTTTCATTTCAAAGGTGTCCTTGAATGGCCATTTTGGACAAAACTGGTTGTGGTAGCCATTGGCTTCACAGGAGGTCTTGTCTTCATGTACGTACAGTGTAAAGTCTATGTTCAGTTGTGGCGCAGGCTGAAGGCCTACAACCGTGTGATCTTTGTACAAAATTGCCCAGACACTGCCAAAAAACTGGAGAAGAACTTCTCATGTAATGTAAACACAGACATCAAAGATGCTGTGGTAGTGCCTGTACCACAAACAGGTGCAAATTCACTGCCATCTGCAGAGGGTGGCCCCCCTGAAGTTGTATCAGTCTGATGGAACCTGTTGGGAGTTTCTTCACCGAAGAATATCTTTCTAGCCCTCAGCCACTACAAATGACAGAAGTGATCTTGAATTATTTACTCCCTTCAGCTCCTCCTTTCTCCTACTGACACATTTTTCCTGACTTTGTTCAAAGAGGAAAGGAGAAAAACAAACAGACCAAATGCCCAGGAGCCCATGAAGTAATAGCGTAAAGTAAAGTATGATATGGAAATGTGAAGTTTGCAAGAGAATGATTTCCAAGACAATTAAGAACTACTGGGGCAATGAATGCTTTTAGGCAGTAATCAAAGATTAAATGGACCCATGATACTCTTCTTCACAGTAACAGGGGAAAAGTTCAAGAATACAGACTTGAATTGCGATGTGTATTACTTCTAGGGCCTTGTAATGTTAACTGTCTCATCTGGAAATAACTAACATATTTGGTTTTAAGCCTGAAATTGTCTGCATTATCCCTAAGTCACATTGGAAGTGAACTTGGAGGATGCATATTTTGATATGCTTTGACAGCTAACAGATTTGTATGGTTTAGTGGAGTCTGGTTATTTTGACAGATGCATGTTTTTTTTAAATAGATGCAATATACATTTGAAGACATTGATATTTGGAATTAATTACGTTTGTTTAAGTCACGCAAAAGATTTTCAGAAAATGTTCGGATATAATTAGCTCTGTTAAATACCCACAGAACTGTTATCAGGTCTTATATTTATTTTCATCTGGTTCCTCTAATACAGTGCTGTCCAATAGAAACACAACAGCCACAAATGCAGGCCACAGATGCAAATATTTAACTTCCCAGTAGCCCTATTTTAAAAAGTAAAAATAAATGTTTGTTTGTTAAAATGAATTTTGATTTTTTAAAAACACTATATGTTATTTCAACATGTCATCAATATAAAAAATTGATTGATTGATTGATAGTTTACATCTGTTTCTTGAACCAAGTTTTCAAAATCCAGTTGGTAATTTAAAAGTACACTTCAACTTGAATTAACTATATTGGATAGCACAGCCGTAAAATTAGAGACTAAGCTTCTGCTTTATTTAACAGTTGTTGAGTATTTCAAAACAGTTTAATTCATTCTTTTATTTCAAAGTCACAAAAGTTAGTTATGATTTTTAAAAGCATTAAATTAAGTGTCCTCATTTTAAAGTCAGATGAAGTTCACATCTCTAAAGGGTAAAAATCCAAAAGTATAGAAAGATAAAACAATCAATCTGCCTATAGCAGAGTTGTGAAATAAATAAATTGTTACTATGAAGTACTTACAATAGGGGAATAAAATTACCTATTTTTGTTATTAAATCAAATGTGTAAGGCTTATTTCATCCATATGAGGTGTCAACTTGACAGATGATGAGTAATTATGACTAAGAATCTAGCCCTTACTTTTAAAAGCTGACAGGATTTCCCTTGCTCAGTTAGAAAACAAAAATATTCAACAGATTCTGTGATAAGTAATTAATCGTTTAGGTTTGACAGTTGATTATTGTGTTCTTTGCATATTCATGTAAAACTGATGTGTGAATGACATTGCAGTGAGCTAGATTAACGGTGATTATAGATACAGTAGCCTGTCAAAGAAAGATGTCCTACATTAAAAAAGGTGACTTATTTTTGTTAGCTGTCATTATTTATTAACATGAAAAGGCAATGATGGCCATAAGAACCAAAGCATGAGTATCACACTGCACAAATCTGGGTATCACATGGATGCACTTTGTAATTATCAGTGTGCTTGTTCTTCACAGATCATAGGAAAAAGGGAAAAAAAAAACAAACCTTTAAATGAGGAGAAAGATGGTATAAATATTAGTAGTGGCTGACACTGAGTCCAGATAGTCTTGATTCCTAGAAATAAACAAAAGGTAAACAATGTCAATTTTGTGTGTGTGTATGGCGTGTGTGTAGTCATGTATATATGCGGGGAAAATGTTAAGGTATTCAGTCAGGAAACAAAAGGTTTAAAACTCATCTTTCTTAAAACTTGTTATAAGCACAGGGAAAGCAAAGTTGAGGTAACTAAACTGAACCAAAAATTCTGTATAAATAAGGATATAAGTAATTAACGTTTTAAAAAACATGTGGACCTTAAACAAACTGTATATTAAATTCCTCTTAAATGCCCATTTTAAATATTTAAGATAAATACATTTATGAATAACAAATCTGTGGGTGATTTAACCATGGCACCATATCCAAGGGATTAACCTTAATGCAATTTTCCTGTTAATTGTCCTAAGCTTTTTACTAATCCATTTTCCCTGTGGGTTAGTAATGGCAACATGCTGCTTACAGATATTCCCGGGGAAAAACATCCAGACACCAGCAAACAAAGAAATGTTGATTTCTCTTTTGTTTGCTCTGAAAGTAAAATAATTATTTACTTTAATTAACATGGAAAATATTGTTTAAATTCTGTACGAACCTAAACAAGATACGTTGCAGGGCTGATTTCACAGTGGAGGATGATCGGCTAAAATAAAGCCTCATTTATTAAGGGCTACACTTTTAACACTAAGAAAACATTTCTAGAATAAAAAGCAAAGGTAAGCATTATTCTATTAATAGTAAAAGAGGACATGGGATTTTAAAACTATACCTAAATTCTTGCAATTAACTTTTATGGGCTTGGACATTGTTGAAATGAGAAAATAATATAATATAGCTTCCTGGCAGGTTAAAAGTCAACACTTGATTTTGCTATTCTTCTGACTTTTTGAAACCCTGAAGTTCTGAATTTCAAGCTTTTAAGAAGCTTTTCAGCAATGGTTGTTTGTTTATGGTTCAAACATCTGAAATAACTACCTGCATTTAAAATCTAATGTTGATTATTTTCTTTTTACATTCTGTGTGGCAATGGAACATTTGCCCTTTCAAACAATAAAACGATTTAGCTTTGTGGCAGTGCTTTTTTGTAGACTGACTGACTATACCCTTCAAAAAGAAAAACTGCTCTACGGAATGCAAATTTTGAGGCATGTTTACCTGCTCGTGGAAGAAATAAAATGGAATTGAAAAAAAAAGGACTAAAATTGAAGAATGAAATTACAGTTGTGTTAAAAACCTTGGCTCTTTATAATCATGAATCTTCAGTATTAAACCAGACATTGATGCTGTTAATTTTTTTAAAGAACTATCACTCTTATCGTACAGGAGTAAAGATTAAATTGTAAAAGAAAGAAATTCCAATTTTTTAAAAAGTAAAGCCCAAAAGGCAATTAAGCTTAAGTACAAAAACAAAATAAAAATGAACAAAATCTAAACTAAAGTGAGCCCAACAACCTGAGATACAGCAATGTGTAACCTGAAGGAAGATAGGTGTAGACTGAAGGAGTCTTTCAAAACACCCCAGCATTAAATCTCACTCTGCGCTGCTTCTACACGTGATTATAGTCCCAGACAGACGACCTCATGGTTTTTTATCTTGTTTTACAAAAGGTCCTTGGGTACTCTTTAAAACATCTATTCTTTGGCAGGAAAATTAGCTCATTAGAACAATGACACCATTAAGGGACATTATAAGGGTCCTGGGGCTGAGGTGGGAAGATTTTTCTATCTGCCCCATATAGTTTACCCTTCCTTGCCTTGAAAATGAATATTATAGAACAGAGTACAGCTCTTAAAAGTTATTAGTATCATTATTATTATAGTTGTTATATAATACTTTAATTAAGAAAGATGAAAACCTTTTTTCTTTCCTAAGTCAGCCCAATGGTGCTATTTTACATATCAACACAGTTGAAAGGAAGTACTGTTATTTTGGGCTGCAGTGTTTCCTCCACATCTAAAGAAAGCCCATTTTGAAACTGGATACTGCATTAAAACAAAGAAGGAAAAATTATTTTAACTGTGTGCAGTTTTTGAAATTAGGCATTTGTACTATTTTGGTTTTACATAATTCTCTTGCATTAACAATTTACTGTTTTGTGAATCATGTGTACTAAAGCAAATTAAGAAAAAGAAAATAATTATCTGTGAAAGACTTTGTATATTAAACAAGTGACGCAAACCTTAGTTGTGGTTTCCACAATTTTTGCCTAACAGACTGATATTTGTATTTGCAACATCCAAACACACATACATTTTTTAAGATTTTACAAGGGTCTGAACATATAATTATTTTAAAGCAAACCTACGTTGACTAACTCATGACATGGTACAAATAAATAAATACACAAACAGAGGGAAACCAATGAAAATAAACTATGTGGACTTTCAAACCTGCTTTAAAAAAAGAGTTCAAGAGAAATCACAATGTAATCTAAAGCGGGACTGTCTCAAGAATAAGTCTTGGATATAGAAAAATAAGCATATAACAGCATTTTTCTGTTCAGAGATAATAGTGGATTCAGATAATTGCATGGATAATAAACATTAAAAGCAAGATATTAGAATCTAAGAGGTTTGGTGATAGCAAAAAACAAAGCTGTTTCCAAATGTCCAACTTCTAAGGACCTACAGGGCTT